TAGGACCTCTTCTGGGTCTAACAGTCTCCTGTTTCTGGGGCACAAAAGGGCCAATTCTACCTCCAGTTCAGGCAACAGAACTCCCCAGCCACCCTTCGGAGGATTGGATACCCTAAATGCTTATGCCTCTTTTCCCCAATGAGCCCGATGCTCAATAGCTCAAATGTAGTTTACCACTGAGATACGTAATAAACATCTCAGGATATTTATTTTGGCCCCTCTCTAATCCCTAGCATGTCATTTTCATGAGGAAAAAAAGGAAAACAAAATCCTCCTACAATAACTGGAAATTTCCAGAGGTTAATAATTTTGGAAGCATATTCTTCTGGATATGTATGTAGTCTTTTATTAGTTCTAGCTGTTTTTCAGCAGACTTTAAAAGTTTTTTCTGGGTAAACAATCATGATTTGCAAGTAATAATTATACTGACACCTAATATTTATTTATTTAACATTTTGAAACTTTTTATTTTAGAGCCTAAAACTTCTAGGATATAATTGAATAACAATGATAGCAAGCATGTCTTCTTGCCGACTTTAATAGAATGCTTCTAGTATTTCACCCTTAAAATGATGTGATTTAAGGTTGGACTTTGTGTGAAGGGAGTATCCTCTTAAGCTTACCAAAATAATTACTTTGGTTGTAACTTATAGAATAAATTGTCAGTATCTTGATCTTTGTTTTGTCCAGATAAATGGCAATGGAACTATACCTTTGCTTTACTCAGATATCCAACTGTTGCAGCTCTTTCTCTTTTTACCTACAATAAAATATTAAATCCATAAATCATTAAGTGCATGGGTTTAAGTCTAGTTGTGGGACCTTGCTAACTATTCTGAATTTCACTTTCTTTATCTGAAAATTAGAATTAAAAATACTGACTTCACAGAGTTGCTGCATTAACTTATTGCCTAGAATGTAGCAAGCACTCAATAAGTGTATTATTATAGCTGTTATAATATATATATTTCACTCTCTGATCCTATTGGAGATATAGATATAAAATATATCACATGTAATAATAAGAGAGTGAAAAATCTCCTTAGAAAAGACTTTTCAGTTAATGACAGTGGTGATTCTAGGATTATCTTAAGTTCACTGTGGTCTTTTCTTTAGAGGTGGTAGAATGCCCAACTGTTCCAGTTTGTTCTGGATAGGGGAGTGTCCCAGGATGAAGGACTTTCGGTGCTAAAACCAGAGAAGTCCTGGGTAAATTGGGACAAGTTGGTCACCTAGATCATGGTGATATTTGACTCCTTTCCTGTTTTCATCTGATCAGGTAGGCTCCTCCAGAAGACAAAAATAGCATTCAAAGAAAATTATTAAAGGCCTGCTGATGAACTGACATCACCATCATCATTTTAGTAATAATAATAATACTGTAATAATAAGCCATATTTAGAAGGAAACTAAATATCTTTCTAAGGAAATTTCTAGCAAACCAAGACAAACACTACTGGGATGATTTTCACAAAAGATTTACTCTTTGGATGGTAAGCAAGCACTAAGAAAGTAGCTATTCCAATGGGGCAGGAGGAAGAAAAGAGAAGCTGGGGTGCTTGACATAGTTCAGATACTACAAATCTGGTGCTCCTGATCTACAGAAGGAAGTGTGGACATAGACCCACACTGGGTGTGAGAGTAACAGGAAGAGGTGCAAGAGAGAGGTGATTCCCCTCTAGAAAGTTTGGGGCAAGCCTGGAGGGGATGCTGGCTTTGTGGGCTGTTGCCAGGATAGTTGCTACCCACCTGTGCTCTGGCCTGAACCTGGCTGAGTCATCACCCAGAATGCTGTGACAAGTGGGAGTAATTATAGCCCAGGAGGACATGGAAGCATCAAGTAATTACAGCCGAGGGGGACACGCCCTGGGCTATGGCGCTGCTGTGCACAGAGCACGAGGCAAGGTACAGGCAGGTGTGGGCAAAAGGTATAGATGCTTCAAAGTATTATTAAAAATGTGTGGATCCCCATGAAGCTCTACTATACTCAAGTTTACCAGGATATTTGGGTAGGAATGGGGCTGATGAGCCTCATCATTTATAAAATCCAGAGTGCTAATAAAAGAAGTAAAGCTTTGAAATCTCCGGTGCCTGCTCACAGTCATCACTAACCAGCTTTACCTGGAGTACACATGAAATGAAACATCAGTCAGCTTGTAAATTTAAGTAAGCTGTGTTAGACTGTACACTTGTTTAAGTATCGCTTACTTCATGGCATGAATAAATGGATCTGTGAAATTCACTGAAAAAAAAAAGAGAGATCAAGATCGGGAGTACGGTGGAAACAGA